GTCCCCCAGTTGGTGTTTTCTGCTTCCACTGATACAAAATGGCTCTCCCAGGAAAGGGACACCCTCAAAGCTCAGCTTCTCACAGGGTCCTCTGCCTTTCTCAGGGGAGCTTGGAGAATGGGGGAATTGGCCCTCATGGGGCAGAGTGGAAAAAGGGTCTATCTTGTGCTGAAAACAGACACTTATATGACTATACGGAGAATGGGTGCTATACAACATGCCTAACTCTTGGATTGATTTTTCTAGAACCAAGGAGTAGAGGTGGGGCACCAACACTATTCCAGCTGGGGCTCCAAATTCCTGTCTGTAGGATGGCCTCTGCCTGAGGTCAGAAAGCAGGAGCACCGTGAGGTTCAGGACCGTCTTCTGCACACTGGCTACCAGGACCAGGAGGCTATTCTATGCTCTGTCCATCCTCACTGTTTAACCAGAAAGGGCATGCCCAAGCCTACAGCAGGGGCTGACAGCATCTACAGGGTTAGAAAGAGATGGGGTCCATGAGGGTTCCAAGTCCAGGGACTGAAAACAATCCCATGGCCCCAGAGACAAAATTACAGCTCAAGTCACCATGTTCACAACTCTAACGTCAACACAAGGCTCCCTCAATTGCCTTGCTGTAAAATAGGTGAATAGGTGTAGTGGGAGATTCAGTGGCCAAGCCTGGGTCCCAGGTAAGGTGACTAACCATCCCAGTTTTCCTGAACAGAGAAATTTCCCAGGAAACTTTGGGTTTTAAAGCCAGGAAAGTCCCAGGTAAGCAAGGGTGAGTTGATCACCCTGGCAGGGAACTGATTCATTCAATTCTGGATAATTGAATAAAGTCCACATCCTCACCGGGAACATTCTACTGAATGATAAGAAGAAGTTCCTTCTAGTTTTGCCTGTTTCTTTTCCAGGATCTGGGTCCATGGGACCCCTACCTTATCAACTGTCCCCATACCCAGGCCCTGGCTCTCATCCCTACATTGACCTCCACCCCTTCCTCCACAGGCAGGCCAGAAAGCAGACCCAGGGAGGATAGCACATGTCTTCGGCTACACTGGTGAAGGCATCGTGCCTGCTCCACAGCACATTTTTATTCAAGGTATTGTATTTGCAAACAAAAATGAAGTCCCATCTGCAAAACTGAACTCGTCCTCTTTCCCCAGAATGTATCTCCCGGATGTCCAGAATACGCCATCTGCAAAACTGAACTCGTCCTCTTTCCCCAGAATGTATCTCCCGGATGTCCAGAATACGCCATCTGCAAAACTGAACTCGTCCTCTTTCCCCCGAATGTATCATCTCCCAGATGTCCAGAATACGCCATCTGCAAAACTGAACTCGTCCTCTTTCCCCCGAATGTATCTCCCAGATGTCCAGAATACGCCATCTGCAAAACTGAACTCATCCTCTTTCCCCAGAATGTATCTCCCGGATGTCGAGAATACGCCATCTGCAAAACTGAACTCGTCCTCTTTCCCCCGAATGTATCTCCCAGATGTCCAGAATACGCCATCTGCAAAACTGAACTCGTCCTCTTTCCCCCGAATGTATCATCTCCCAGATGTCCAGAATACGCCATCTGCAAAACTGAACTCATCCTCTTTCCCCAGAATGTATCTCGCGGATGTCCAGAATACGCCATCTGCAAAACTGAACTCGTCCTCTTTCCCCCGAATGTATCTCCCGGATGTCCAGAATACGCCATCTGCAAAACTGAACTCGTCCTCTTTCCCCAGAATGTATCTCCCGGATGTCCAGAATACGCCATCTGCAAAACTGAACTCGTCCTCTTTCCCCCGAATGTATCTCCCGGATGTCCAGAATACACCATCTGCAAAACTGAACTCGTCCTCTTTCCCCCGAATGTATCTCCCGGATGTCCAGAATACGCCATCTGCAAAACTGAACTCGTCCTCTTTCCCCCGAATGTATCTCCCGGATGTCCAGAATACGCCATCTGCAAAACTGAACTCGTCCTCTTTCCCCCGAATGTATCTCCCGGATGTCCAGAATACGCCATCTGCAAAACTGAACTCGTCCTGTTTCCCCCGAATGTATCTCCCGGATGTCCAGAATACGCCATCTGCAAAACTGAACTCGTCCTCTTTCCCCAGAATGTATCTCCCGGATGTCCAGAATACTCCATCTGCAAAACTGAACTCATCCTCTTTCCCCCGAATGTATCTCCCGGATGTCCAGAATACGCCATCTGCAAAACTGAACTCGTCCTCTTTCCCCCGAATGTATCTCCCGGATGTACAGAATACGCCATCTGCAAAACTGAACTCGTCCTCTTTCCCCCGAATGTATCTCCCGGATGTCCAGAATACGCCATCTGCAAAACTGAACTCGTCCTCTTTCCCCAGAATGTATCTCCCGGATGTCCAGAATACGCCATCTGCAAAACTGAACTCGTCCTCTTTCCCCCGAATGTATCTCCCGGATGTCCAGAATACGCCATCTGCAAAACTGAACTCGTCCTCTTTCCCCCGAATGTATCTCCCGGATGTCCAGAATACGCCATCTGCAAAACTGAACTCGTCCTGTTTCCCCCGAATGTATCTCCCGGATGTCCAGAATACGCCATCTGCAAAACTGAACTCGTCCTCTTTCCCCAGAATGTATCTCCCGGATGTCCAGAATACTCCATCTGCAAAACTGAACTCGTCCTCTTTCCCCCGAATGTATCTCCCGGATGTCCAGAATACTCCATCTGCAAAACTGAACTCGTCCTCTTTCCCCAGAATGTATCTCCCGGATGTCCAGAATACGCCATCTGCAAAACTGAACTCGTCCTCTTTCTCCCGAATGTATCTCCCGGATGTCCAGAATACGCCATCTGCAAAACTGAACTCGTCCTCTTTCCCCCGAATGTATCTCCCGGATGTCCAGAATACGCCATCTGCAAAACTGAACTCGTCCTCTTTCCCCCGAATGTATCTCCCGGATGTCCAGAATACGCCATCGGCAAAACTGAACTCGTCCTCTTTCCCCAGAATGTATCTCCCGGATGTCCAGAATATGCCATCTGCAAAACTGAACTCGTCCTCTTTCCCCCGAATGTATCTCCCGGATGTCCAGAATACGCCATCGGCAAAACTGAACTCGTCCTGTTTCCCCCGAATGTATCTCCCGGATGTCCAGAATACGCCATCTGCAAAACAGAACTTGTCCTCTTTCCCCCAAATGTGTGTCCACTGCTTGAACCAGGAAACTGGATATCATCTTAAATCCTCCCTTTCCCACCACCACCAAATCCAAGCTGGGGAGCCCCTCTTCTTTACTGCCTCTGAAAACCGCACTGTCCCCCCACACCCCATGGATCCTGCTTGAACCCAGGCACTCATCACTTCTTCGCTGGGGTATGACCATTCCCCTGGCCTTCCTATCTTCCCATCTATGCCCAACATGGCTGCCAAGGGGATCTGTCCTAAATGCAAAGTTAGCCATGCCTGCCCTCCCTCCCCTGGCTTGCCTGAAATCTTTCAGGAAGCTCAGAGCTTTTAAGACAACATTTTGAGAACAAGGACCTTTTGCAATTTTACGTCTTCTGTTTTCTGGAGTCCCCAAATTCAGCTCAGCCTTCATGGCTTCTAAGAAACTTGCCTTGACCTCATCTTTCCTATGCGTTCTGTGCCTAGCTAGCAAAATTCTTAGCTGACATTACTTTGATCATGAACTTTGTTGCCTGTGAGTTCCCAGAGGGCAGGCCAAGTCTGACTTGGCTTTGTTGCAAAGTCTAGCACATGATGGACATTCAATAAAGTTTTGATAGAGAGAAAAGCAAAATCTCAGACTTCTTAGCTCATGATGTC